CGAGGCATCCCTGCATGTAAACTGTTAGGCACTAACTATGGTCGATCTTACAAAGCATTAACTAGAATATTTCTTTAGAGTATGATAGTACGTAACTGACCTACTATTACATACAAACAGACCAACCTTTAGTAACAGCGCTCCCCAAAAACCGAAAAGCAGTAATACGCTTTGCTCAAGGTTGGCATAAAATTAACTTACCTTAGTGCCTTTTTTCCTTCTACCTACAAGCAGTGAGGTTAGCTCTTCCTTTGAAACGGTAGGGGGGCTCTGAAAAGAGCCTTTGGGTTTGATAGCGTTTCCGGGAGCTCAGATACCTGTCAAATCACTTGCCCTTGGCCTTGTGGTGACTCTCGGTCTTCTTAGGCAGAAGCACGGCCTGGATGTTAGGAAGGACGCCGCCCTGAGCAATGGTCACCCGGCCTAGCAGTTTGTTGAGCTCCTCGTCGTTGCGGATGGCCAGCTGCAAGTGGCGCGGGATGATGCGAGTCTTCTTGTTGTCGCGAGCCGCGTTGCCGGCCAGCTCCAGGATCTCGGCGGTCAGGTACTCTAACACCGCCGCCAGGTACACCGGCGCGCCTGCCCCAACCCGCTCTGCGTAGTTGCCTTTACGGAGCAGGCGGTGCACTCGGCCCACCGGGAACTGGAGACCAGCGCGAGAAGAGCGGGATTTCGCTTTGGCGCGAGCTTTGCCTCCTTGCTTACCACGTCCAGACATTGCAATCAGACAAAAATCACCAAAACCAGCGGCCTAAGCTCACGAGAAAACAAACAAAATCAAGAAATATGTAAAACATGGCCGCTTTTATAGGTAGTTCCTGGGGAGTAAATCCGACTTTTTGATTGGTCGGTAGCAAATGCTAGTCAGATAGCCAATAGAAAAGCTGTACTTTCATACCTCATTTGCATAGCTCTGCCCACGGATGACAACTGTGCAGTTTGTCTTCCAATTAACTAAGAGGTACTCTCCATCCCTCATTAGCATAAAAGCCCTATAAGTAGCAGAAATCCGCTCTTTACTTTCGACACATTTCTGGTGTTTTAAGATGCCTGAGCCAGCCAAGTCTGCTCCCGCCCCGAAGAAGGGCTCCAAGAAGGCAGTGACCAAAGCGCAGAAGAAAGATGGCAAGAAGCGCAAGCGCAGCCGCAAGGAGAGTTACTCTGTGTACGTGTACAAGGTGCTGAAACAGGTCCATCCCGACACTGGCATCTCTTCCAAGGCCATGGGCATCATGAATTCTTTCGTTAACGACATATTTGAGCGCATCGCGGGCGAGGCTTCCCGCCTGGCGCATTACAACAAGCGCTCGACCATCACCTCCAGGGAGATCCAGACGGCCGTGCGCCTGCTGCTTCCCGGAGAGCTGGCCAAGCACGCCGTGTCGGAGGGCACCAAGGCCGTCACCAAGTACACCAGCTCCAAGTAAACATTCCAAGTAAGCGTCTTAACACCTAACCCCAAAGGCTCAGTGAATCAATCACTCTCTCTCTTTTCTCCAGGGGGAGACAACAGCTTTTAGACATATCTTTTCCAACAGTCGTCACTGCTGGACACTGTTTCATCTTGCAAATAAACCAATGAAAATGAGTGATCCTAGAAGAAGATAAATGGAGGTATTTTGAACAATCAAAGAAGGACAAATGAACACCTGGCTGAGAAAAATTAGCTCTTTTTTCTATGCATAAAACTATTAAAATATTCTTCATAGAAATTTATGACACAGGAAACATAAAGACAAAATTAAAATAACTCCTAGTATCTCCTATTCTTTTTATATGTATATTATATATACTCATATTCATATATACATATATCTCACATCATGTATCATATATAAAATAAATTTAGGTGTCATGATATATATTTAGATAAATATACTTAGAAACTTTTTTATGGATGTATAATTTATGGATATATTGATAATTATGTATTTGTTATTGACTACTTCAATTGATTCCCATTTTTATGCATTATATTATAGATTATATAGCTCACACATCTTTGTACATAAATCTTTGTTCAAATATTATTTCCTAAGGATAGACTTCATGAAGTGGAAATACTAAATCAAAAGTGAAAAACATTTTCTAAGGTTCTTAACATATACATTGCCAAATTGCTATTCAGGATCATACCAATTTATAATCCCAAAATAATATGGAAATTCCTGTTTTATAGCACTCATATTTACAATAAATTTTAAAAATCACTGTTAACCTAATAGTCCTTCAAAAGAAAAAAAAATTGAAATTACATTATTTTAATGACTCTATTAGTGAGGGTCATTCTTCCCATGTTTCTTGTTAGCCATGACCCTATAAGAAATAAACTGCACTGCAAAATGATAAACATGACATCAATCATTACATGGGAAGGCACTATATAAAGAATAATACCTTAGGTTAAGGCCACATAAATATTTATCAGGTGCCTTTTCTGCGGAGGACTCTGAAGGGATACTAAACTGCATTTAGCTGCATGCAACTGAAACTACTTTTACCTACATTGTCTCTTATAAACATTATAACTACTCTTTGAGAAAGTGTTTACTATGGACTGAATTGTCTCCCCATCCCCCCAAATTCATATATTGAAGCCATAAACCCCAATATGACTCTATTCCTAGACAGGACTTATAAGAGGTAATTAAGGTTAAATGAGGTCATTAGGATGGGTTCCTAACTGGATAGGATTGGTGGCCTTATAAGAAGAGGAAGATTCTGCACTTGGTCTTCCAAATTAAATAATTTATTTAAAAGAAAAAAAAAAAAGAGGAAGAGAGGGAGCTCTGCACATATACTGAGGAAAGGCTATGTGAGCTCTCACAGTGAGAAGGTAGCACTCTACAAGCCAGCAAGAGAGCCCTCAACAGAATCCAGCCATGCTATACCCTGCTCTGAGACTTCCAGCCTCCAGAACTGTGATAAAATTTTGTTGTTTAAACCACACAATCTATGGTATTTTTTTATGGCAGCCCAAGCCAACAAAGACAGCATCATTGCTGTCACTTACAGACAAGAAAACTAAGACTAGGAGAGAGAAAAGTTAAACTTGTCCAAGGTCACAAAAGCCAGAAACAAGTGAGGTGAGAAGTTGACCTTGTTCTCCTCAATCCAAGGCCAGGACTCCTCCACTCCACATGTAGATAGCCACCTCACAGTCAACAGCCAAATGTCCACACCCCAGAGTCAGCATTAGACCAAGATGTCTTACCAGGAGACAAATGCCTCATCTTGAATAAATATGATCTAACAACTTACCCATGTAAAACATTGAATCTCATGAGAAACAAAAATGCAAAGTATGTAGAAAACTATGTTTACCACTTAACTGACAGTGATAAAAAGCTTAATGATATCCTTATAGTCTTGGAGGGGTTTGTATATGTGGTGAAACAGGTGCTCACGCACTGCTGATAGACTGTAAATTGGTCCTAGAGAGAAAAATAAATAAACTGGAAGGAGATATGCTGTATGTTTACTTTTTTTATGGAAACA